TTGAAAGTTGCTACTTACCCAGTCCCCTCACTGCACAGAAACTGAAGCCAGAGGTGTCCACACCTTTCTCCTTCCCATGCTCTGATAGCTCCTCACTGCTAAGCTCCCCATTGCCCGTGACCCCATGTGGCAGGTTTCCCGCCTGGGGTGCACTCCCAAAATGGTTTATGTAAATAATATTGAAAATTGGACCTTCTCTGCCAATAATGGGGCCGTTGCTTTTTGAAAAACTTCCCGTTGATAGTGTCTCCTATGACTACCCCTGTGTGGCTGTGTGGTTTACAGATCCAGTTGCCTCTGCTCTTGCATTGTGAGAGTCAGCAGAGGCCCAAGAAACCCCGATACTAGTTTGCTGCTGTTGGTGGGTTTTTTGAGACAAGGTCTCTGTCGCTCAAGCTGGAGTGCAGTGGCGCGATAACTCACTGCAGCCTCGAACTCCCGGACTCAAGCGATCCTCCTGCCTCAGCCGCCCCAGTAGCTGGGAGTACAGGTGCACGCCACCACGCCGGTTGATTTTTTTAAAAATTTTGTAGAGATAGGGTCTCGCTATGTTGCTCAGGCTGGTCTTGAACTCCTGGCCTCCAGCGATCTTCCCGCCGCGGCCTCCCAAGTTGTTGGGCTTCGGACGTGAGCTACGCGCCGGGCTCCCGGTTCTAGTTAAGATTTTGTTGCAGGCGATGAATAGTCACGTGGCCTCCAAGGTCCTAGATTTCTGAGGGGCGTCAGCTTGGCACCCTAATGTACTGTGATCTCTGGTCAGCTACCCACCCTCTTTTTGCTGTTTTCATCCTGGGGGCTAACCGCCAAGACATGGCCTCCAGTTTCCCTAGGGAAGCCTCCACAGAGGAAGGCACCGGCTGAGGCACCTGGGAAGACCAACCTGGGGAAGGTCTCCCTGCGCGCAGTCTGCGGGCTGGAGGGACCGGCCGAGCCTGCGCACTAGCGCCCCGCCGGCGCTGCTGAACTGAGAGGAAGGGGCGGGGCGTCGCCAGGTCGTGCCAGCATCCGCCGGACGCCGGAAGTGGTTCTCCGCCCCTGCCACTGGGCCATGGAGACTGTGGCACAGTAGACTGTAGTGTGAGGCTCGCGGGGGCAGTGGCCATGGAGGCCGTGCTGAACGAGCTGGTGTCTGTGGAGGACCTGCTGGTGAGGCCTGGCCCGGACAGAGGGAAAGGGAATTCTAAATGATTCCTTTCCTCCCCTGTGGCAGAAGTTTGAAAAGAAATTTCAGTCTGAGAAGGCAGCAGGCTCGGTGTCCAAGAGCACGCAGTTTGAGTACGCCTGGTGCCTGGTGCGGAGCAAGTACAATGATGACATCCGTAAAGGCATCGTGCTGCTCGAGGGTGAGGCGCTGTACTCTCCCTTTCCCGCTGCCCATTTCTCACCCTCTTCTCTGCCCCTCCCCAGAGCTGCTGCCCAAAGGGAGCAAGGAGGAACAGCGGGATTACGTCTTCTACCTGGCCGTGGGGAACTACCGGCTCAAGGTGAGGTGGGGACCCCGTTCCCTTCACCCTCCTGTATGACGCGTGCGCGTTTCCCCGAGCGCAGGAATACGAGAAGGCCTTAAAGTACGTCCGCGGGTTGCTGCAGACAGAGCCCCAGAACAACCAGGCCAAGGAACTGGAGCGGCTCATTGACAAGGCCATGAAGAAAGGTGACAGCCTCGGCCCCTTTGTTCAGCCCCGCGGGCTCCTGACACTGTCCCTTTCCTTCCCCAGATGGACTCGTGGGCATGGCCATCGTGGGAGGCATGGCCCTGGGTGTGGCGGGACTGGCCGGACTCATCGGACTTGCTGTGTCCAAGTCCAAATCCTGAAGGAGACGCGGGAGCCCACGGAGAACGCTCCAGGAGGGCCTGTCCATCCTCGCTGTCCTTTCCCTGTTCTCCCCCTGCCCCCCGTCTCTATCCTCTGTGGCCTTCAGCTAATTTCTGCTCCCCTGAGATTCGTCCTTCAGCCCCATCATGTGCTTTGGGATGAGTGTAAATAAAACGGGGCTGTGGCTTGGGAACCCCCGTGTCTGCGTTGAGGGGAGGGGTGGGTTCTGAACGCTGGGCACAGGGGGCGGAGACGTCACTCCTGGTCCTCTCCTGCCCCTGCCCTCCAGGTTGGCACGGGGTTCTTTGTCCACCCCGCAGCCCAGAGCCCACACCCTTCCTTCCTCCCTTTCCTGAAGCCATGTC